GCGCAGAGACAACGCGAGAGCCTTGGAAGGGGTGAGGAGGAAGGACTGCTGCTGGGATGTGGTGGGACAGACAGGGAGGAGCTTGGAGCCAGGAGGAGGGGACTCAGGGAGACACGGTATGCAGGAAGGACAGTGCTTTCATTTACTGTGTCAGCAGGACAACCCCAGAGGTTGAGTAGGCATTGACGGGTTTTGTCTCGAGCTTCGGATGTGGGTCTGAGTTAGACTTTGGGAGACGAGGGGAGAGGGGCCTCCTGAAGTATGGGATGGGGGCATATTAGAGTGAGAAAAACAGAGCAGGGACCCCGGGAAGCATTGCATGACAGATAAGGTTTTGCAATGCCCAGGCTAGCAGCCTGCTCCAGAGCCCTAGAGGGAAGTCTTGGGCGTTAGAGTCTCAGGATGACCTGGGACAGACTGACCCCCAAGCCCTACCCACCACCCTTCAGGGGCAGGGGTCTTCTTTTCTGCCTGAGGTGCAAGTCCTCTGGCCAATGCAGGCTGCTAGCCATAGTCTGCTCTGTAAATTCCCTTCATCCTCAATTCATTACTTAGCAAGTAGCTACTGCAAGCCCCTCAGATGGAGTGCACTGTGATGCATGTGCTACAGACTGCCCTTTCAGAGCTTGCAGTCTGGTGGGGCCATGCACTTGGCCACTGCAAAGAGGGGGTGCCCAGGAGGGGATCCTGACTCAGGGGTGAGGGGCCAGGGAGGATGGGCTGAGGGGTGGAAATGCCATCTGGGTCTTGGAGGGTAAAGAGGAATTAGGGGCAGAGGCACAATGACCATGGTGGGCCGAATGGAGCATGGGACATTGCACGTGGCAAAGGGGAGAGGGTGGAGGGAAAACGGCATTGGGGTGAAGCTTTGAAGGAAGCCCTGTTACTGTTTGTAACCCAAACTTATCCCCTCCAACCATCGTCACAGAAAAGATGTCCTTTCGGGCAGCCAGGCTCAGCATGAGGAACAGAAGGAATGACACTCTGGACAGCACCCGGACCCTGTACTCCAGCGCGTCTCGGAGCACAGACTTGTCTTACAGTGAAAGCGTAAGTCATGCGCATCACCTGTTTGAAAGGTTGTAATGTGTTATTCAATGTTCTCTCTCCAAAGGACTTGGTGAATTTTATTCAAGCAAATTTTAAGAAACGAGAATGTGTCTTCTTTACCAAAGATTCCAAGGCCACGTAAGCTACTATTTTCCCTCCAGTTTTGCTTTCCAAGTTCAAAAAAATTATCAGCCACCCTTACAACAAACAAATGCTCCCTAGTTCATTATTAAAGATGTCTTCGTCTTATAATTCTCAGAAACACTGTTTGCGCAGGAAGGATCTGGCAAGGAGCTTATAGTTGTTACTCAGAGCTATACAATTTTGTTTGGTATTTTCAGCTTTGGCCATAGTTGGAAAAGTCGTTGAGGGAGGCTGTCACTCTCTTCAGTATTCCCATGAGATTGGGAACCCACCTGAGTGACCTTGGTAATGAAAGTTGTTTTACAGCTGTTGGCTGGCAATACCATGCATGTGTACATATGTCCATCTTACTGGCTCCTCCGTCAGGCTTTTCTTCCCTGCTGTTGACTTTAGGTCTTTCCTTCTAATTGAGTGTTCATCTGCTCTAAGTCTCATGTGTTTTGGAACATTAAGGCTGGGTTACAAAAGCAGGCTTCACCAGCTCAGCCTACAGGAGTTCTTCAATAACTGTTGATGAGCAAGTGAGTGAGTGAATGGGTCGACTAGTGCTCACCCTTTGTGTAGAAGATGCATTTGAATCTAATTAAACAATTTTCGTCCTACCTCCCACTCTCCTTATTCCTCTCTGCCCCTTCCTTTCTGTTGGCTGGCAATGCAAGAAAGAGTCTAGCTATTAATTGCAAGTTGCTGCTGTAGTTTATAATGAAAAGACTCTCTGTTGAACAGGGTCAATGAACAGAGGAAGGATATAGAAATAAGGAAAAAAGCTTTAGAACCAGCTTTGGTTTCAACCTTGACTTGGCTGACTCCTCACTGTGTGGCCTTGAGCCAATTATTCTCTTTTCTAAAGCTAATTCTCTTATCCTAAAAATCTAGCAAAAGTATACCTCATGGGTTGTGGTATTCAAGACGCAGCATATAAAATACCTACCATAATGCTTCAGAGCATAATTCTTACTTCATGTGAATTAGAAAATGAACACCAGAAAAACTAAGAGATCTCTGCCTTGTCACTGGTAAAAACATACGCATCATGAGTCATTCTGACAAAGTGTAAGCTTTGTAAGACCACTATTTATCCCCTGTATGTTTCATGAATGGGACTTACATACTGGATTGCTAATATTATCAACCTCCTTGCAAGGAAGCTGTTGCTACCTTTAAGGCAAGTGAGGCCCAGAGAAGTTCAGTATTTTACCCATGGTCACATGTGCAGTGGAAGATGGATGAGAGACTTGAGCCCGGGCTTTCTGATTCCAAGGCTGTGCCTTCTCTATACCGTCAGTTGCCTCCCTTTCTAAGAATGGCGTTGCTTTGGGCAGAACAAATTCCTCAACACGTTCTCAGTTACATATGTTCAATCTAACTGGCATAAGTGGAAGCTGGAGCAGGGATTCTGTGGGGTGTGATAATGGGATCTTGTGGCTGAAAAGCACAGCCAGATCCAGGGCTTCAACAACGTCGCCGAGACTCTGTCTCTTTCCACCTGTTGTTCCTGCCCTTCTCTGATGGATGGGCTCTTCACTATTGGAGGCAAAATGGTCATTGTTGGTTGTGCGTTATCAGCTTTCCATTTGCCAGTTAGAGCAAAGAGGGCCTTGCTCCTAGCAATTCCATCAAAAGTCCTGGGCTGATGTTTATGGCTCTTAATGGTCTTGCTTGGAGCATGTGCCTATCTCTAAACTAATCCCTGGGGCTGGAGGATGGAAGTTGAGGGACAGTGGAATATGTTGATTGGCAAGGCTTGGGAGATGTGTCCAGGTGAACTCAATGCAGAAAGGCATGATTCCTCAAGGAAAATCAGGGCGCACTTACTAGTGGAAGGGGAAGTAGATGCAGGTTAGGGAAACCTGTGGCTGTTCACCTTACAGTGCTTGATTACAGCTCAAGTCTGGGTCAAAATGAAGGGAGATGTGGTGGGCAGCCGCAGCCCTCAGCAACACAAGCGGAGCACAGGAACACCTCAGGGTCTTCCAGTTCCCATCTCAGAAGGTATGCAAGGATGCAGGATTCTATAATCTTTGTTCCTTCCTGTCCACACCATCGTGCTTATCAGGGAGAATGTGTGCAAGTGTGGCTATGCCCAGAGCCAGCACATGGAAGGCACCCAGATCAACCAAAGTGAGAAATGGAACTACAAGAAACACACCAAGGAATTTCCTACCGACGCCTTTGGGGATATTCAGTTTGAGACACTGGGGAAGAAAGGGAAGGTAAGCAATGGTTTTCTACTTTGGCAGCTAATCTATCCTGATACTTCTGCTTCTCTCCCCATAGTATATACGTCTGTCCTGCGACACGGACGCGGAAATCCTTTACGAGCTGCTGACCCAGCACTGGCACCTGAAAACACCCAACCTGGTCATTTCTGTGACCGGGGGCGCCAAGAACTTCGCCCTGAAGCCGCGCATGCGCAAGATCTTCAGCCGGCTCATCTACATCGCGCAGTCCAAAGGTGAGGGTGGGAGCAGCGACCGCGGGTTCTTCCTTGACCATTTACTCTTCCTATTTGTTGACAGGTGCTTGGATTCTCACGGGAGGCACCCATTATGGCCTGATGAAGTACATCGGGGAGGTGGTGAGAGATAACACCATCAGCAGGAGTTCAGAGGAGAATATTGTGGCCATTGGCATAGCAGCTTGGGGCATGGTCTCCAACCGGGACACCCTCATCAGGAATTGCGATGCTGAGGTACCGGTGGGACAGGAGGAGGTCTGCTAGGTATCTCAAAGACAAGTTTCCCTGTACTTTTCAGGGCTATTTTTTAGCCCAGTACCTTATGGATGACTTCACAAGAGATCCACTGTATATCCTGGACAACAACCACACACATTTGCTGCTCGTGGACAATGGCTGTCATGGACATCCCACTGTCGAAGCAAAGCTCCGGAATCAGCTAGAGAAGTATATCTCTGAGCGCACTATTCAAGGTCAGTGGTTAGGAGGTAGGACACTAGAAGTGTCAAAATATGCTTTACTTTTTATATTTTACAGATTCCAACTATGGTGGCAAGATCCCCATTGTGTGTTTTGCCCAAGGAGGTGGAAAAGAGACTTTGAAAGTGAGTCCTGATTTAGTTTTCTAGAAGGTTGGCTGATCTGTCTGACTCTGTCTCCTTCCTCCAGGCCATCAATACCTCCATCAAAAATAAAATTCCTTGTGTGGTGGTGGAAGGCTCGGGCCAGATCGCTGATGTGATCGCTAGCCTGGTGGAGGTGGAGGATGCCCTGACATCTTCTGCCGTCAAGGAGAAGCTGGTGCGCTTTTTACCCCGCACGGTGTCCCGGCTGCCTGAGGAGGAGACTGAGAGTTGGATCAAATGGGTAAGTTGTCGGGACCATGTCTGAGGGCTGAGTTGGCTGACACTTTGTTCTTTAATTTCGCCAGCTCAAAGAAATTCTCGAATGTTCTCACCTATTAACAGTTATTAAAATGGAAGAAGCTGGGGATGAAATTGTGAGCAATGCCATCTCCTACGCTCTATACAAAGGTGAGTAAAAATAGCTCCTTTTGAAGTGTCAGGGTGAGTTGAGTCTTTTCCTGCCCTCTCACAGCCTTCAGCACCAGTGAGCAAGACAAGGATAACTGGAATGGGCAGCTGAAGCTTCTGCTGGAGTGGAACCAGCTGGACTTAGCCAATGATGAGATTTTCACCAATGACCGCCGATGGGAGGTAAGCACGAAGCTCTCCTGGGTTATTCCAGTTTGTTAGTACTGTCTCTGTTCTTTCTCCTTAGTCTGCTGACCTTCAAGAAGTCATGTTTACGGCTCTCATAAAGGACAGACCCAAGTTTGTCCGCCTCTTTCTGGAGAATGGCTTGAACCTACGGAAGTTTCTCACCCATGATGTCCTCACTGAACTCTTCTCCAACCACTTCAGCACGCTTGTGTACCGGAATCTGCAGATCGCCAAGAATTCCTATAATGATGCCCTCCTCACGTTTGTCTGGAAACTGGTTGCGAACTTCCGAAGAGGCTTCCGGAAGGAAGACAGAAATGGCCGGGACGAGATGGACATAGAACTCCACGTAGGTACTGGGAGAGTTGCCTGCTTGAGTTCGCACATGCTGACCACATGCTCTAACCCCCCAGGACGTGTCTCCTATTACTCGGCACCCCCTGCAAGCTCTCTTCATCTGGGCCATTCTTCAGAATAAGAAGGAACTCTCCAAAGTCATTTGGGAGCAGGTAAGTGCCCAAGCCCACATCAGATTTACACCTTAACCTTAAAATTCTTCACCCCCCTAAAAAGACCAGGGGCTGCACTCTGGCAGCCCTGGGAGCCAGCAAGCTTCTGAAGACTCTGGCCAAAGTGAAGAACGACATCAATGCTGCTGGGGAGTCCGAGGAGCTGGCTAATGAGTACGAGACCCGGGCTGTTGGTGAGTCCACAGTGTGGAATGCTGTGGTGGGCACCAGCTTCTCTCTGTGCTGATGTCGCTGTAGAGCTGTTCACTGAGTGTTACAGCAGCGATGAAGACTTGGCAGAACAGCTGCTGGTCTATTCCTGTGAAGCTTGGGGTGGAAGCAACTGTCTGGAGCTGGCGGTGGAGGCCACAGACCAGCATTTCATCGCCCAGCCTGGGGTCCAGGTAAACCATACTCAGCCACCAGACCACACGGCGGACCTTGTTCTCTGTCTTTGTTTCCCTGTAGAATTTTCTTTCTAAGCAATGGTATGGAGAGATTTCCCGAGACACCAAGAACTGGAAGATTATCCTGTGTCTGTTTATTATACCCTTGGTGGGCTGTGGCTTTGTATCATTTAGGTACAAACCAAGGCACATAATCGTGTGTGAGTGATGCTGACGATGCCCTTATCTCTGGGTCCAGGAAGAAACCTGTCGACAAGCACAAGAAGCTGCTTTGGTACTATGTGGCGTTCTTCACCTCCCCCTTCGTGGTCTTCTCCTGGAATGTGGTCTTCTACATCGCCTTCCTCCTGCTGTTTGCCTACGTGCTGCTCATGGATTTCCATTCGGTGCCACACCCCCCCGAGCTGGTCCTGTACTCGCTGGTCTTTGTCCTCTTCTGTGATGAAGTGAGACAGGTAGGGCTGCCATGACAGCAGGAACCCCCTCGTGATGTCCCTCTCTGTCCCTTTCTGTACGCAGTGGTACGTAAATGGGGTGAATTATTTTACTGACCTGTGGAATGTGATGGACACGCTGGGGCTTTTTTACTTCATAGCAGGAATTGTATTTCGGTAAGTAGTCTCATCACTTTTCCTAATTTTCTCTCATGAATTCTGTTCCTTCTTTTCCCCCTAGGCTCCACTCTTCTAATAAAAGCTCTTTGTATTCTGGACGAGTCATTTTCTGTCTGGACTACATTATTTTCACTCTAAGATTGATCCACATTTTTACTGTAAGCAGAAACTTAGGACCCAAGATTATAATGCTGCAGAGGATGGTAAGAGTCAAGAATATTTGTAGTCATCATTTCCTGACTCCGCTCTCCTGTCCTCCCCTGACAGCTGATCGATGTGTTCTTCTTCCTGTTCCTCTTTGCGGTGTGGATGGTGGCCTTTGGCGTGGCCAGGCAAGGGATCCTTAGGCAGAATGAGCAGCGCTGGAGGTGGATATTCCGTTCGGTCATCTACGAGCCCTACCTGGCCATGTTCGGCCAGGTGCCCAGTGACGTGGATGGTAAGCCTGACTTGGCTCAGATGGAAACAGCTCTCACTTTGCCTGTTGGTTTCTACATCCTCAGGTACCACGTATGACTTTGCCCACTGCACCTTCACTGGGAATGAGTCCAAGCCACTGTGTGTGGAGCTGGATGAGCACAACCTGCCCCGGTTCCCCGAGTGGATCACCATCCCCCTGGTGTGCATCTACATGTTATCCACCAACATCCTGCTGGTCAACCTGCTGGTCGCCATGTTTGGGTATGTGTTCAGTCACATGTTCACTGATGTCCCTAAGTCTTGGCCTTCTCTCTTCCCTCACCAGCTACACGGTGGGCACCGTCCAGGAGAACAATGACCAGGTCTGGAAGTTCCAGAGGTACTTCCTGGTGCAGGAGTACTGCAGCCGCCTCAATATCCCCTTCCCCTTCATCGTCTTCGCTTACTTCTACATGGTGGTGAAGAAGTGCTTCAAGTGTTGCTGCAAGGAGAAAAACATGGAGTCTTCTGTCTGCTGTGAGTGGTTTATCCATGTGTACTTGGGATCAATTTGAATGTTTTCTTTTTCTCATTATTCAAGGTTTCAAAAATGAAGACAATGAGACTCTGGCATGGGAGGGTGTCATGAAGGAAAACTACCTTGTCAAGATCAACACAAAAGCCAACGACACCTCAGAGGAGTATGTCAGACATCCCTTTCTGCTTTGCAAGGGTTCACTTTCTTTTTCATTAACTTCTTTGCAGAATGAGGCATCGATTTAGACAACTGGATACAAAGGTATGGTTCTGTTAATAGTTTGGATTTTTTTTCTTAACACAGTGTTCTTTCTTTGTTTTTACAGATCATATTAAGGAATGCTGATGAACAATTTTGCTATCGACTACTAAATGAGAGATTTTCAGACCCCTGGGTACATGGTGGATGATTTTAAATCACCCTAGTGTGCTGAGACCTTGAGAATAAAGTGTGTGATTGGTTTCATACTTGAAGACGGATATAAAGGAAGAATATTTCCTTTATGTGTTTCTCCAGAATGGTGCCTGTTTCTCTCTGTGTCTCAATGCCTGGGACTGGAGGTTGATAGTTTAAGTGTGTTCTTACCGCCTCCTTTTTCCTTTAATCTTATTTTTGATGAACACATATATAGGAGAACATCTATCCTATGAATAAGAACCTGGTCATGCTTTACTCCTGTATTGTTATTTTGTTCATTTCCAATTGATTCTCTACTTTTCCCTTTTTTGTATTATGTGACTAATTAGTTGGCATATTGTTAAAAGTCTCTCAAATTAGGCCAGATTCTAAAACATGCTGCAGCAAGAGGACCCCGCTCTCTTCAGGAAAAGTGTTTTCATTTCTCAGGATGCTTCTTACCTGTCAGAGGAGGTGACAAGGCAGTCTCTTGCTCTCTTGGACTCACCAGGCTCCTATTGAAGGAACCACCCCCATTCCTAAATATGTGAAAAGTCGCCCAAAATGCAACCTTGAAAGGCACTACTGACTTTGTTCTTATTGGATACTCCTCTTATTATTTTTCCATTAAAAATAATAGCTGGCTATTATAGAAAATTTAGACCATACAGAGATGTAGAAAGAACATAAATTGTCCCCATTACCTTAAGGTAATCACTGCTAACAATTTCTGGATGGTTTTTCAAGTCTATTTTTTTTCTATGTATGTCTCAATTCTCTTTCAAAATTTTACAGAATGTTATCATACTACATATATACTTTTTATGTAAGCTTTTTCACTTAGTATTTTATCAAATATGTTTTTATTATATTCATAGCCTTCTTAAACATTATATCAATAATTGCATAATAGGCAACCTCTAGCGATTACCATAATTTTGCTCATTGAAGGCTATCTCCAGTTGATCATTGGGATGAGCATCTTTGTGCATGAATCCTATTGCTGTATTTGGGAAAATTTTCCAAGGTTAGATTCCAATAAATATCTATTTATTATTAAATATTAAAATATCTATTTATTATTAAAACCATTTATAAGGCTTTTTCATAAATGTATAGCAAATAGGAATTATTAACTTGAGCATAAGATATGAGATACATGAACCTGAACTATTAAAATAAAATATTATATTTAACCCTTAGTTTAAGAAGAAGTCAATATGCTTATTTAAATATTATGGATGGTGGGCAGATCACTTGAGGTCAGGAGTTCGAGACCAGCCTGGCCAACATGGCAAAACCACATCTCTACTAAAAATAAAAAAATTAGCTGGGTGTGGTGGTGCACTCCTGTAATCCCAGCTACTCAGAAGGCTGAGGTACAAGAATTGCTGGAACCTGGGAGGCGGAGGTTGCAGTGAACCAAGATTGCACCACTGCACTCCAGCCGGGGTGACAGAGTGAGACTCCGACTGAAAATAAATAAATAAATAAATAAATAAATAAATAAATATTATGGATGGTGAAGGGAATGGTATAGAATTGGAGAGATTATCTTACTGAACACCTGTAGTCCCAGCTTTCTCTGGAAGTGGTCGTATTTGAGCAGGATGTGCACAAGGCAATTGAAATGCCCATAATTAGTTTCTCAGCTTTGAATACACTATAAACTCACTGGCTGAAGGAGGAAATTTTAGAAGGAAGCTACTAAAAGATCTAATTTGAAAAACTACAAAAGCATTAACTAAAAAAGTTTATTTTCCTTTTGTCTGGGCAGTAGTGAAAATAACTACTCACAACATTCACTATGTTTGCAAGGAATTAACACAAATAAAAGATGCCTTTTTACTTAAACACCAAGACAGAAAACTTGCCCAATACTGAGAAGCAACTTGCATTAGAGAGGGAACTGTTAAATGTTTTCAACCCAGTTCATCTGGTGGATGTTTTTGCAGGTTACTCTGAGAATTTTGCTTATGAAAAATCATTATTTTTAGTGTAGTTCACAATAATGTATTGAACATACTTCTAATCAAAGGTGCTATGTCCTTGTGTATGGTACTAAATGTGTCCTGTGTACTTTTGCACAACTGAGAATCCTGCAGCTTGGTTTAATGAGTGTGTTCATGAAATAAATAATGGAGGAATTGTCATGTGTTGCTTTTGTCATTTTATTGAGAGTGAC